CCCAGTTTCCCATACATCAATTGCAGGGAAAAGTCTGGTTGGCCTTGCTTGGGTCACATGCTCACTCCTGAACCAATCACAGGGAAATTGCAAAGCTCTGATTGGCCAGACCCTTATGACAGGGCGGGTGCCATGATGGATGTGCTCCCATCCAGGACCACAGGTAGGTGTTGAACCTTGACTCAGAGAGTCAGGGAAGGCTTCCCAGAAGTGATTTCTCCAATGAGACCTGAAGGATTCCAGACAAAGGAGTATTCCAGACAAAGAAATAGGAGAACCGTATTCAGACAGAGGGACTCGCAAGTGCAAAGGCCCGGGGCTGCTCCAGAACTTGTCTTGCTCACAGCCCTATCTCCCCCAATCTTCCCAGGGATGCTCAGGGAATGCTTTGGAAATGAGCTCCACAACTGACTGTGTGGCCCTAGACAAGTGACTTGCCCTTTCTGAACTTCAACTTTCTTCTCTATCTGGTGGTTTAATCATTCTAACCTTCCAGGACGATGCAAGAATTCAATTCATTCAGTTTCCAAATATTCATCCAGCACTTCCTCAATGCCCCGCATCCTAGGCCTGCCATTGAAAAGAGAGGCTTGGGGCTTACACACACGGCTGACCTGCAGTCAGAAATGAGAAGGGAGCTATGGGGAAGGGCAGTTCAGAGGAAGAGGTCCAAGGACAGTGAGGACAGACAATGGGAGGAACGGGGTGGCTTGCAGTGATTCATGCCTTCACCAACCCCACCTTGTCCCCAGACCTGCCCCCTCCCTTTCCACTGCCACTTGCACATACACCACCCCTAAGCGGACTTAGCCATGCTAGGCTGGCTAGGTAAGCATCCAGGGCAATAGAACTTTTCTCCTCGTTCCTTTGCCGGGCAACTTTGTAACCTGAATAACAGGTTGGGACAATCTCCAACAGGAAGGAGAAAACACACTCTTTTGGGTTTGGGTGGCTACAGAGGGATTCTTGCTCCACCCTGTGTACCTGCTCCGAGTGTCTTTCCCCCTCCCCACCCCAGCAGGCCAGTCCTGGGCCCCAGCTCCAGAGCACTCACGGGCTGCCAGGGTGAGCAGGCTAGAAACTCACGACACCAGGTAGCTCTGCAGGTGCTGGGAGGGCAACTCAGCCCAGAGGAAGAGCAGGCTGGGGAGCCCTCACCGCCCAATGGGGACTGACCCCTGGCCCCTGCCCCTCTCCACCCCACTGCCCTGAAGCCAGATTTCCTGCTCAGCATGGACAGGACAGCAAGAGGCTAACCCTCTGCCCAGGTGTGTGTCCCCTACCCTCTGTCTCTGTCCCTCAGTTTCCGACTGGATTTTCTTCTCTCCATAGGTGGAAGCTGACCCCAAGCCACCCTTCACCTGGACAGGATGAGAGTGTCAGGTAGGCTCTGAAATTGGTTTTGGAGTCATTTTAATGTGGTCTTGGCTCTGTGGTCTCCTGGCAGCATCCCCTTGCTCAGCAGGTGTGCTTCGCCTCCTGGCCCTCATCTTTGCCATAGTCACGACATGGATGTTTATTCGAAGCTACATGAGCTTCAGCATGAAAACCATCCGTCTGCCACGCTGGCTGGGTGAGTGGGGCTCACTGCTGGGGGCAGGAACTTTTCCTCTAACCAGATTCTGTCTTCTCTCCAGCAGCCTCGCCCACCAAGGAGATCCGTGAGTATCTGTGCAGCCCCACACCTCCCCCGTGCCCACCAAGGCTGGTCTCTTTCCTCCCCAGAGGTTAAAAAGTACAAGTGTGGCCTCATCAAGCCCTGCCCAGCCAACTACTTTGCGTTTAAAATCTGCAGTGGGGCCGCCAACGTCGTGGGCCCTACTATGTGCTTTGAAGACCGCATGTAAGTACCTAAGACACAACTATGTTTATTTTCGACTGTCATATTTCTTCTTCATTGTCTTCAGGATCATGAGTCCTGTGAAAAACAATGTGGGCAGAGGCCTAAACATCGCCCTGGTGAATGGTGAGTTGCATATCCATCCCCAGACAGTTCCCCAGGGGATAATCGTTCTCCTCTTAACCCCTAGGAACCACGGGAGCTGTGCTGGGACAGAAGGCATTTGACATGTACTCTGGAGGTAGGTGCCTCTGCTGACACTGAAGTCACAGTAAATCACCAGCACCTTTTCCTTCCTCCCCCAGATGTTATGCACCTAGTGAAATTCCTTAAAGAAATTCCGGGGGGTGCACTGGTGCTGGTGGCCTCCTACGACGATCCAGGGACCAAGTAAGTAGAAAACTCTACCTGCCAGGCCACACGCATCCTGACCATCCTCTCTGGTCCTCTGCAGAATGAACGATGAAAGCAGGAAACTCTTCTCTGACTTGGGGAGTTCCTACGCAAAACAACTGGGCTTCCGGGACAGCTGGGTCTTCATAGGAGCCAAAGACCTCAGGGGTAAAAGCCCCTTTGAGCAGGTGGGTTCTGGGCCACAACCCGGCCCTATGAATGCCTATATTTCTCTGTCTTCTCTCTCTCTAGTTCTTAAAGAACAGCCCAGACACAAACAAATACGAGGGATGGCCAGAGCTGCTGGAGATGGAGGGCTGCATGCCCCCGAAGCCATTTTAGGGTGGCTGTGGCTCTTCCTCAGCCAGGGGCCTGAAGAAGCTCCTGCCTGACTTAGGAGTCAGAGCCCGGCAGGGGCTGAGGAGGAGGAGCAGGGGGTGCTGCGTGGAAGGTGCTGCAGGTCCTTGCACGCTGTGTCGCGCCTCTCCTCCTCGGAAACAGAACCCTCCCACAGCACATCCTACCCGGAAGACCAGCCTCAGAGGGTCCTTCTGGAACCAGCTGTCTGTGGAGAGAATGGGGTGCTTTCGTCAGGGACTGCTGACGGCTGGTCCTGAGGAAGGACAAACTGCCCAGACTTGAGCCCAATTAAATTTTATTTTTGCTGGTTTTGAATGAGCTTTCTGACCACTCCAGTGGCCACGTTT